AAAATCTATTAAAATGTTACCATCAAAAAAAGAGACTGGAATGAAGCAAGAATAAAACATTGTCACAAGTGATTGCCCAAGAGCGTAATGAAAACCCTTGAAATCATTTTTCTCTTCACTACCTTTTGTTTTACAAAACGATGAGGATGAGGCTGAATCAAAATTTTAACTGCAAACAGTTTACGACTCGGAAATACACATTTTAGTTACTTCTGGTCAAAATGAGAAAAAAACTTGCATGGCTGGCCATCCGAAATATTATACCATGTTTGGGTTAAATTTAAATTCCATTTAAAAGGAAATAAAGAGCAGGGGATAGGGGCTGTGAACACTAAAGCCACTGGAAAGTCGGAAAAAAGGGAACATTACCTGCTCCCTTTAATGTATGGTACAGACATTTTCCCACCCCAGAACGCCGGACACTGAACAATGCCGGACGGATTCTCTAGCAGAAATTCCACGCAATCAGTTCGATAAGCCAGGGTCTCTCTCTATCACTGAGCTCACATCCCGCCTCTGCCCTCAACAGCTTCATCGTCAGCACTGAAGTCTCCGGCCCACTCTCAGCGTCGTCCCCTGATCCACTCCTCAATCCTGGGATTCGCATTGAGTACATCACTTCATTTCTAGAGTCCCTTCTGAGAAATCGCTTCCACGAGCGCAATTTGCAAACAGCCACGGGCAGGGCGGGAGGAAAAAAAATGGGCTGAATGCCTGGCTTACCTGGGGTTGCACCGTGCTCGACAAGGAAAACATCTCCGGCGGGCCCTCAGCGACCTCACCCGCCTGCCGAAACTGTGCCCCTCTGTCCACGGCCCGGCGGGGAGGCGCTGAGCCCTTCTTTTTTCCTTTTTCTCCGACCCGTTGCCCCTCACTCCTCCCAGAAACGGAAAATGGCCTCCCCTTCCTACAGCTACTGCAACGACAGACAATCCGCCCCGGAAGGCGAGGCGCTAACTCAACAGTACTTCCGGGGCAAGTGAGCGCCCACAAGGCCAAGTGCCTGCGCGTTCTTTCCCGCGGAAGTAGTTGACATTTACAAGGAGCAGCGCCCCCAAAGGTCTTTAGCTGTTTTTTAAGGGGAGAACAGCCTTTACCCTCTTTGGACTTTTTCTTCGTTTTTTTTTTTTTTGGAGACGGAGTTTCGTTCTTTCGCCCAGGCTGGCGTACAGTGGCGCGATCTCGGCTCACTGCAACCTCTGCTCCCCGGGTTCAAGCGATTCTCCTGCCTCAGCCTCCCGAGTAGCTGGGATTACAGGTGCCCGCCACCACGCCCGGCTGATTTCCTCTTAAGACTTTCTACAGCTTCCTTATGAAATCTTCTGACTGGGCCTTGAGCAATAAGGTCTTTTGCTACAATTTAGTGCTCTTTTCCTCACACTAAATCGAAAACTCTCCCTGTTGGTCCTGATCTGTTTCAGTCAGGCAAATTACATCCTGGGAAAACGTCAGATGACAGGGGAGGCCACTCGCTTCCTGCTCATCCAGTTTCGACACTTTCTGTGCTTTCATTAGCTTCCAGACCTCAGCCCTGGCCCTCGCTTTACTGTACAGTCAGAACTGGTTTCTACGCCTCGCGAGGGTGGGAGGTCGTGTATGGGAGGAGGACCGCTTCCCACCAGCCTCGTTGGGAAGCCAGGAGAAATCTCTTCAAATCCTGCGATTCAGAGTCAAGTCCCAGTCGTCCTTTTTCTGGTCGGCCCAGAACTGTTTGTGCCTCCTCCCTCATGAGGAATGATGTCAGTGGGGCCGCGGTCGCCGCCCACGAAGAGTGTAAGGCTGCGAAGTCGGGGCTTTCCCGACGCACATGATATCACTTTTATTTTATCTATTACAGGTTGTTAAAAAAGCAGACATGATCAACAAAAATATGACTCATCAGGTCCAAGCTGAGAGAGATGCACTGGCACTAAGCAAAAGCCCATTCATTGTCCATTTGTATTATTCACTGCAGTCTGCAAACAATGTCTACTTGGTGAGTAAATAATTTTTATGTTGTTTCTTTATTTATTTCACAATATTAAATTCTTTTTTGAAAGGTAATGGAATATCTTATTGGGGGAGATGTCAAGTCTCTCCTACATATATATGGTTATTTTGATGAAGAGATGGCTGTGAAATATATTTCTGAAGTAGCACTGGCTCTAGACTACCTTCACAGACATGGAATCATCCACAGGTAAAGACTGACTTCTCCAAATTATTACTTAAGGTTATCTAATATTTGCCTTTTGTGTGTGCAGGGACTTGAAACCGGACAATATGCTTATTTCTAATGAGGGTCATATTAAACTGACGGATTTTGGCCTTTCAAAAGTTACTTTGAATAGAGGTAAGAAAAATATCAAGTAAGTACTTTTTTAAATACATTTATATACTTTTCTTTGCATACATAGATATTAATATGATGGATATCCTTACAACACCATCAATGGCAAAACCTAGACAAGATTATTCAAGAACCCCAGGACAAGTGTTATCGCTTATCAGCTCGTTGGGATTTGTAAGTACTTGAGAAGAAAATTAACATGACATACCTGTTGTTTTTATTTTTCTCTTTTTAATAGAACACACCAATTGCAGAAAAAAATCAAGACCCTGCAAACATCCTTTCAGCCTGTCTGTCTGAAACATCACAGCTTTCTCAAGGACTCGTATGCCCTATGTCTGTAGATCAAAAGGACACTACGCCTTATTCTAGCAAATTACTAAAATCATGTGAGTATAAAAGAAAAGGTAGGCCAGGCGCAACATGGAATTCAATATTGTCTCTTCTCTATAGGTCTTGAAACAGTTGCCTCCAACCCAGGAATGCCTGTGAAGTGTCTAACTTCTAATTTACTCCAGTCTAGGAAAAGGCTGGCCACATCCAGTGCCAGTAGTCAATCCCACACCTTCATATCCAGTGTGGAATCAGAATGCCACAGCAGTCCCAAATGGGAAAAAGATTGCCAGGTTTGAGGGACATTTATCTTAATGAAAATCAAATAACTAAAACAAATATTTTTTTCCCTCTTAGGAAAGTGATGAAGCATTGGGCCCAACAATGATGAGTTGGAATGCAGTTGAAAAGTTATGCGCAAAATCTGCAAATGCCATTGAGACGAAAGGTTTCAATAAAAAGGATCTGGAGTTAGCTCTTTCTCCCATTCATAACAGCAGTGCCCTTCCCACCACTGGACGCTCTTGTGTAAACCTTGCTAAAAAATGCTTCTCTGGGGAAGTTTCTTGGGAAGCAGTAGAACTGGATGTAAATAATATAAATATGGACACTGACACAAGTCAGTTAGGTTTCCATCAGTCAAATCAGTGGGCTGTGGATTCTGGTGGGATATCTGAAGAGCACCTTGGGAAAAGAAGTTTAAAAAGAAATTTTGAGTTGGTTGACTCCAGTCCTTGTAAAAAAATTATACAGAATAAAAAAACTTGTGTAGAGTATAAGCATAACGAAATGACAAATTGTTATACAAATCAAAATACAGGCTTAACAGTTGAAGTGCAGGACCTTAAGCTATCAGTGCACAAAAGTCAACAAAATGACTGTGCTAATAAGGAGAACATTGTCAATTCTTTTACTGATAAACAACAAACACCAGAAAAATTACCTATACCAATGATAGCAAAAAACCTTATGTGTGAACTCGATGAAGACTGTGAAAAGAATAGTAAGAGGGACTACTTAAGTTCTAGTTTTCTATGTTCTGATGATGATAGAGCTTCTAAAAATATTTCTATGAACTCTGATTCATCTTTTCCTGGAATTTCTATAATGGAAAGTCCATTAGAAAGTCAGCCCTTAGATTCAGATAGAAGCATCAAAGAATCCTCTTTTGAAGAATCAAATATTGAAGATCCACTTATTGTAACACCAGATTGCCAAGAAAAGACCTCACCAAAAGGTGTCGAGAACCCTGCTGTACAAGAGAGTAACCAAAAAATGTTAGGTCCTCCTTTGGAGGTGCTGAAAACGTTAGCCTCTAAAAGAAATGCTGTTGCTTTTCGAAGTTTTAACAGTCATATTAATGCATCCAATAACTCAGAACCATCCAGAATGAACATGACTTCTTTAGATGCAATGGATATTTCGTGTGCCTACAGTGGTTCATATCCCATGGCTATAACCCCTACTCAAAAAAGAAGATCCTGTATGCCACATCAGGTATATTTATAACTTTCTAATACTGTTTTTTGATTTGTTATCTCTTAAACCCTTTTTGAATTAGCAGACCCCAAATCAGATCAAGTCGGGAACTCCATACCGAACTCCGAAGAGTGTGAGAAGAGGGGTGGCCCCCGTTGATGATGGGCGAATTCTAGGAACCCCAGACTACCTTGCACCTGAGCTGTTACTAGGCAGGGCCCATGGTAAGGCATGCATGTCTTGAGTTTTTGAAGTGAGTGTACCTAACTACTGTTTTCTTACATGCAGGATTTCTGACTTCCGGTGAGTGAGCTTCTCTATAAAGTAATGCGGCATGCAACTTTAGCTGTTTCCTCTTCGATTACAGGTCCTGCGGTAGACTGGTGGGCACTTGGAGTTTGCTTGTTTGAATTTCTAACAGGAATTCCCCCTTTCAATGATGAAACACCACAACAAGTATTCCAGAATATTCTGAAAAGAGGTGATTCTTTTTCTCCTATTAAGATAGTCATTAAACAAGTTTATTTGTATATGTATAATTTTAGATATCCCTTGGCCAGAAGGTGAAGAAAAGTTATCTGATAATGCTCAAAGTGCAGTAGAAATACTTTTAACCATTGATGATACAAAGAGAGCTGGAATGAAAGGTATGGTTTTGTGTTAATACATTGTTTTACCAATCATACTGTTTTGTTTTATATTTTTCCTAAGAGCTAAAACGTCATCCTCTCTTCAGTGATGTGGACTGGGAAAATCTGCAGCATCAGACTATGCCTTTCATCCCCCAGCCAGATGATGAAACAGATACCTCCTATTTTGAAGCCAGGAATACTGCTCAGCACCTGACTGTATCTGGATTTAGTCTGTAGCACAAAAATTTTCCTTTTAGTCTAGCCTTGTGTTATAGAATGAACTTGCATAATTATATACTCCTTAATACTAGATTGATCTAAGGGGGAAAGATCATTATTTAACCTAGTTCAATGTGCTTTTAATGTACGTTACAGCTTTCACAGAGTTAAAAGGCTGAAAGGAATATAGTCAGTAATTTATCTTAACCTCAAAACTGTATATAAATCTTCAAAGCTTTTTTCATTTATTTATTTTGTTTATTGCACTTTATGAAAACTGAAGCATCAATAAAATTAGAGGACACTATTGAGAGTGAGCCACTAGCTTGATTTTCTTTCTCCTCTGATTTCAGTTCACTGTTCAGTTTAGCATTAAAATAATAAAATAATCATACAGTTCCATTTGATTGTAATTTACTTGCATATGATTACCTTCAAAAGCTGTGTTCTTGAGGGCAATCATTTAAGGCCATACTTGTGACCTCAGAAATGCAGCTGGAAGGCCGGGCGCAGTGGCTCACGCATGTAATCCCAGCACTGTGGGAGGCCGAGGCAGGCTGATCTTGAGGTCAGGAGTTCAAGACCATCCTGGCCAACATAATGAAACCCCATCTCTACTGTAAATACACAAATTAGCCGGGCATGTTGGTGGGCGCCTGTAGTCCCAGCTACTCTGGAGGCTGAGGCAGGAGAATCGCTGGAACCCAGGAGGAGGAGGTTGTGGTGAGCCAAGATCGTGCCACTGCACTCCAGCCTGGGCAACAGAACAAGACTCCGTCTCAAAAAAATAAAGGCAGCTGGAAAATTCCTTCACTTAGTAACTCCTTTGGGGAATAAGGAATAAACAAAAAGACTAAGGCTTTCACTTACTTTACTAATGATACGGTTTTGCCACCTTAATTTCTATTGGTGCGTAGTCCACAATATGTATTTGTTTAAAATGGTACTGGAGGACGGGTGCGATGGCTCATGCCTGTAATCCCGGCACTTTGGGAGGCTGAGGCAGGCAAGTCGCTTGAGGCCTGGAGTTTGAGACCAGCCTGGCCAACATGGCAAAACCTGGTCTCTACTAAAAATAGAAAAATTAGCCAGGTATGGTGACGCACACCTGTAGTCCCAGCTACTTGGGAGGCTGAGGCATGAGAATCGCTTGAACCCAGGAGGTGGAGATTGCAGTGAGCTGAGATCACATCACTGCATTTCAGCCTGGGCAACAGAATGAGACTCAGTCTCAAAAAAAAAAAAAATACTACTGGAACAATTAGGTGTGATATAATGTAGCAATTTGAATAGCTTGTTCAATTTTAATAGAAAATGTGATGCTTTACATCTTATTGTCATTTATTTAAAACATGCAACATTATCAGAAACAGATTGGTCCTTAAAAAACAAAACATAATTTTCTTTTGCTTAATAAATATAACTATCACAAGTACATTATCTGTCAACATCATTCTTTTCAACAAA